ATATCTGGGATTGTTGGCCACATCTTGGGGGACGCCGTGCCGTTAGCATCCATCTGCTCCAATGAGAACCCAGGCTGAGCCCACCCTGTGAGTTCCTCCTTTAGCCGGCCAGCCCCCGGTTTCCCAATCCACAGTGGGAATTGAGGTAAGTGTGTGGGGGCGGGGAGTGGGAGTGTCACAGCCCCACACAGAGCCTTGCTCCTGAGGTCCGTCTGCGCTCAGTCACCTCTGGCCCGTCAAGCCCTCCCAATGCCCGGCAGCTAGCACGAAGCCCCTGTTCTCCCGTGCGCCCCTCGTGGTGGCCGGGAAGGGGGCAGAGAGCCGCGCTTACCCCTGAACGCAGAGGACCATGTCCCCGCGGCAGCGGCGACTCCGGAGTGGGGACTCGGCTGGACGGCGGCGGCTGGAGGGAACCAGTGGGCGCGGAGCGCGTGCTGGGTAGGCTCCCGGGGCGCGCGGGCGCAGGACAGGGACTGAGAGGCAGTGGCGCGGACCGCCTGCGAGGGCGAGGGGGGCGGGCCAGACGAGCGGGGCGGGGCGAGCTGCTGCCTAATCCTTTGTCTGCCGCGTTCCAGCCCTTCCCGGAAGCAGCGTCTTCCTAGAACCGCGGGCTGAGCGGTGGGGCCCGGGCGGGGTGCGCGGGCCCCGTCGCCGGGTCTGGGGCCCTGAGCAGTGAAAGGAAATACTTTGACAGATTTCCAAGAACTTTCCAGGAAAACGGGGCGGGGCCCCGCGAGCTGACCAATCGCGACGCTGAAGGTGGAGCCGAGCGGTCGGGGAGGGCCAATAGCAGCGCGTGGACCCGGGGCTGAAGCTACCCAGAGGGGCAGGTCGGAGAGATCAGTGGGGAAAGACCGGGTCGGGGAAGTTAAGGAGGGGCCCGGGCTCAGCAACCCGCGCCCAGATTGCCTTCTGGCATTCTGCGTCGTTGGGGAAGGGCCCTCTTATCTCGCGGTGGAACTCGTGGCAGGGCGGGGGGCGGAGTCCCGGGCTTGTCCTCCCTGCGAGCGGCTCCTCCAAGGAGGTCTGTCGGCGTGTGCAAGCGCCCCGTGTTGGGACGGCCGCTCCTGGACCCTAGGACTCTGTGTGTCGGGTGTCGGATTGGGTGGCATGGGGTGAGATCTGGAGCGGGACTTAGGGCAGGGCGGGGTGCAGAGGACAGTTCCAGAAATGAGTGGGTCCACTGAGGTCAAGCCGGCGGTCACCACAGCCAGAAAGATCCAGACAAGAACGTTTTCTTTGAAAGAGTTGAAGGAGAAAGCACGCCCCAACTTTTCGAATCAGGCAGACCATCCAGTCTTGGCTGGCACTGGTTTCTGGCCGGCCCTGCCAGTCAGGGGAGAAGAGACTACAGATTTGAGAAAGCAAGCAGAGACAGCCCCAGATGGCCCGGACTCTGGGTTGGTACCACCCCCACCCCCCGCCAGAAAAAGGCAGAGTAGTAACACTCGCTCTTATCTACAGGGAGTACTTGCTGCATTTGATCCTCTACAACTGGTGTTGCTCCCGTTATGCGGACAGAAGACAGCCCCAGGGAACAAATGCTAGGAAATGGCAGGGTAAGAGCTTGGTCCCAGCTCTGAATCAGAAGCACAACTACCACATATTATCTCCTCTTTACAGGTGAGAAAACTGAGGCATGGAGAGGTTACAATATAACTTAGATCTCCCAGCTGGCAAGTAATGGTTTAAGCCAGGAGCCTACACACTTCCTCCTACTTCCTCTATGGGTGCTGGTGATCTGCCGACTCCTAGACATCCAGCTTTAAGGTCCTCAGTGAAGCTTCTCTGCCCCCAGGCCTGTCCATGTCAGAGCACCATGGGTGTCCCTTTGAAAGTATCTCCTACAGGTCAGTGATTATGCAGTCTATGTGTAAACCAATGGGCGGGACTCACTCTTCCCCTTTCCCCCAGGTGCCACTAGAAGCGCCAGGCTGGGGCCGCCTCTGAGCGCCCCGCGGGGGCCATGGATGGTGAAACAGCAGAGGAGCAGGGGGGCCCTGTGCCCCCGCCAGTTGCACCCGGCGGACCCGGCTTGGGCGGTGCTCCGGGGGGGCGGCGGGAGCCCAAGAAGTACGCAGTGACCGACGACTACCAGTTGTCCAAGCAGGTGCTGGGCCTGGGTGTGAACGGCAAAGTGCTGGAGTGCTTCCATCGGCGCACTGGACAGAAGTGTGCCCTGAAGGTCAGTGAGCCCTCACTGAGGCCTGGGGTATCGCCTGACACTTTCTATGTGCACCCACCTACAGCTCCTGTATGACAGCCCCAAGGCCCGGCAGGAGGTAGACCATCACTGGCAGGCTTCTGGCGGCCCCCATATTGTCTGCATCCTGGATGTGTATGAGAACATGCACCATGGCAAGCGCTGTCTCCTCATCATCATGGAATGGTATGCTGGCCTGCCCTGTCTCCACACCCCCTCCCCTCTCTGCTTATAGTCACCTCTTTTACAGCATGGAAGGTGGTGAGTTGTTCAGCAGGATTCAGGAGCGTGGCGACCAGGCTTTCACTGAGAGAGGTATGTGCATGTAGCTGGACCAGCAGGAGGATATCACTGACCCCCTCCTCCTCTGTTTCTGCAGAAGCTGCAGAGATAATGCGGGATATTGGCACTGCCATCCAGTTTCTGCACAGCCATAACATTGCCCACCGAGATGTCAAGGTGAGGCTCCAGGATTCAGGTTGGGGGCCCGGCTCCAAACCAATGTTTTCTCTTTCTGGCCCAGCCTGAAAACCTACTCTACACATCTAAGGAGAAAGACGCAGTGCTTAAGCTCACCGATTTTGGCTTTGCTAAGGAGACCACCCAAAATGCCCTGCAGACACCCTGCTATACTCCCTATTATGTGGGTGAGTCCTTCGGACATGAGTTGTAACTCCTCCTGAGAGCCCTGCTGTCCCTCTGCCCTGGCAGCCCCTGAGGTCCTGGGTCCAGAGAAGTATGACAAGTCATGTGACATGTGGTCCCTGGGTGTCATCATGTACATCCTGTGAGTACCTTCCCCACCCCCTGCCTCCATCTCCCTATGCCAAATGACTTACCCCTTCCCCCAGCCTTTGTGGCTTCCCACCCTTCTACTCCAACACGGGCCAGGCCATCTCCCCGGGGATGAAGAGGAGGATTCGCCTGGGCCAGTACGGCTTCCCCAATCCTGAGTGGTCAGAAGTCTCTGAGGATGGTGAGTGAACCTCTCTGTCCCAGCCTGACTCACATCTCTCCCCTCTCTTCCCTGGCCCCCCTAGCCAAGCAGCTGATCCGCCTCCTGTTGAAGACAGACCCCACAGAGAGGCTGACCATCACTCAGTTCATGAACCACCCCTGGATCAACGTGAGCCCCTCCTCCTCCCATGGCAGGCAGGGTTTCTAATCCACGGGCGTGGGGCTCCTTCCAGCAATCGATGGTAGTGCCACAGACCCCACTCCACACGGCCCGAGTGCTGCAGGAGGACAAAGACCACTGGGACGAAGTCAAGGTGGGTGGGCTCTGCCTCAGTCTCAATACAGGCTCTTAGTGCCCACCATCCTGTCTGTCCCCAGGAGGAGATGACCAGTGCCTTGGCCACTATGCGGGTAGACTACGACCAGGTGAAGATCAAGGACCTGAAGACCTCTAACAACCGGCTCCTCAACAAGAGGAGAAAAAAGCAGGCAGGCAGCTCCTCTGCCTCACAGGGCTGCAACAACCAGTAGCTCATGGGGCCTTGGAGGAGCCTGGCCTCTCAGCCTGCATAACAGACTGAAATGTGCTCAGGCCCTGGCCAGGAGGGCCCAGGGTCATTCTTTTAACAAAAGGATTATTTTGTTGTGTTTTAATTTGTCACTCGGAACTTCAGGATGGAGGACCCTGACCCTAAACCTCCTTCAGATCTCTGGCCCAGGCTCAAGCCCTAGAGATGGGCAGGGCCTAGGGGCTGGGAGCTGCCTGCTGCCATAGCAGCACCTTTAGCTAGGTTGGCCCGAGTGAGGCCTCTGTGCTGTCCTGCCCTGGTGCATGGCCTTAGCTTTCTAGGCCACTGGGAGTTGTGGCTGGGCTTCCCATCTTCCACAGAGACATCTCCCTGTGGGATGGGCAGATGGGCCTGGCCTTGAGAAAGGCATTGGCCATTGGTTGCCATGGTGACCAGGGACCACGTTGCTGCCTGTGAATGCTGAGTGAGCGAGTAAGGGAGGAGGGGCGATTGAGGGTTCACCTCTGCCTTGGGGAGGCTGATTTCTCACACACTGGCTGGCCCTCTCATTCTCACTCCTCCTTGGGCCCTGAGGCTGCTGGATCCGGTCTGCCTGCCTCCCTGTGCAGTCCAGCCCTGCCTTGCTGCAGCCCCAGCCCAGATGGCACTCAGCGCTCTCCCCTGAGGGAGTCCCTGGGCCTAGCCATCCCCTCACTATTCCCGACCCAAAGGGTGACTTTTCATCTGAACTTAAGGTGGGAGATATTTTTAACTTTTTTCCACTTTGGAAAATGTCACTGTGACAAAAGCCAGCATACTTTCCCTGCACCCATCTGCTCACCAGATCTCAGGCAGGAAAGCCCCTCTCTGTTGAAGTCAGGGGCTATCTTTTGGTATACTTGTGTGAAAGTGGCTGGTTGGGAGCAGAGCTAAGTGGCTTCCCATTAACCTGAGGTCTCTTTCTTTACTCTGGGTCAGACCTGAGGTTGGGGAAGGCGACTGAGCCATGCTCAGAATGTCTGGTCCTGGCTTGGGCCTGAGTAGGGCAGAGAGGGCCTTTCCTGGCTGATCAGAGCTTACCAGCCCCACCCCACCATGGTAGCCTTAGGGTGCTGAGTGCCTGATACTGCCTGACAAGTGCCTGACACGCAGCCTAGTTCCTTCCTGGCCCCTCTCTCACTGGCTGGGAAACCCTAGACCATGTCAGATAGGACAACACTGCTGGGTTTTACATCCAGATAGTAATAAACACCATTTCATCATTTTCTCTTGGCTCCTGGGTTTACTCTTTGTCTACAG